ACTTTGGGAGGCCGAGGCAAGAGGATCACATGAGGCCAGGAGTTCAAGACCAACCTGGGCAATATAGTGAGACCCCATCTCTACTAAAAATAAGAAAAAATTAGCCAGGCATGGTGGTAAGCACCTGTAGTCCCAGCTACTCCAGAGGCTAAGGTGAGGAGGAAGACTTGAGCCCAGGAATTTGAGGGTACAGTGAGCTATGATTACGCCACTGCACTCTGGCCTGGGCCACAGAGCAAGACCCTGTCTCAAGGCAAAAAGAAAAAAGTGGGACCTTGCCCAAGCTCATAAAGCTGAATAAGCAGGAGGCAGACTGGACTTTTGAGCAGGTAAACACACACACATTTACACCATGAATATGTGTGGACATATGAACCTATACATACCTACATTTCTTCTTTCTTTTTTTAGATGGAGTTTCACTCTTCTTGCCCAGGCTGGAGTGCAGTGGCGCGATCTGGGCTCACTGCAAACTCTGCCTCCAGGTTCAAGTGATTCTTCTGCCTTAGCCTCCTGAGTAGCTGGGATTACAGACACGTGCCACCACGCCCGGCTAATTTTTGTATTTTTAGTAGAGACAGGGTTTCACCATGTTGGCCTGGCTGGTCTCAAACTCCTGAGCTCAAGTGATCTGCCTGCCTCGGCCTCCCAAAGTGCTGGGATTACAGGCGTGAGCCACCGTGCCCAGCCACATTCCTAAGAGGACATGAACATGCTACAATTAGATCTTCACATACATCTGGTTAGCTCCCTCAGGATAAATTCCTCCAAACAGAATGGCTGGGCTCTAACAGGACTATATTTCAGACCCTTGATCAGTTTCCCCACCCAGCCGTCAGCAATCTCCCACCCACCCACCATGTGGGGCCGTGGAAACATGGAGCAGGGCCATCTCCAAAGGCTGTTCAAGCCATGCCCACGGGAAGCCCCTGCCCTCCTCCTGCAGGAAGTGAGGATGAGGCCACAGTGAAGGCACACATCACAATGGCTGTTCTACTGGAGCCAGGCCCAGCAAGAGGTGGACAGGTGTGGCCCCAGCTCCTCACACCTCCTGGCAACCGGGCCTCCTCATGAGAATTCCTAGAAATAAGCACATGAGCACTCGGAGCTCAGAACACGGTGCTGCCCAGGCACTGTTGCTGGGACAGAGGCCCTCCAGAGCACCAGGATGGAATCATCCCCGGGTGAGGGCTCCCCTCATTCAGGGGCCAGGGCTGGCAGGGACCGGGAAGAAGTCTACTCTGGAGACCGCAGGAAGCAGAGAGGAGACGAGGGTCCCTGTGCTGAGCTGGGGGCTGCCCTCAGTCCTCACCACCCTTCCCCGAAATCCTACTGTCCCCACCAATCAGGGGGCCACGGAACCCAATAGAGACCATTGGGCAGTGGGGCTTTCAACGTGCTGTACTCTCCCTTAAAGTGTTGCAAGGAAGTCGCCAAATGAGACTAATGACTCCCCCACATCAGGTATGACGCTCCTGCCCGTGGCCAGAGACAACTCTGAGGGTGCTTTTCTTTCTCTCTCCTAAAGATCCTTATCCTGCTGGTCCCCCTCCTCCCTATGGTCCTCCTCACCAGATGTACTTTGAAGGCCCCCAAGTTGTTCAGGTAGGTGAGTGCCCCTGCCGGCCTTCCCTTGTTCCCACCTGCTTCCCGCTTCCCACTCCCACAGCTGTATGCCGGCATGTCCGTGGTGGGGACGTCCATGCCGGTGCAGGCCGTGTGTCCCTACTGTGGAAACCGCATCATCACGGTGACGACCTTTGTCCCGGGTGCCCTCACCTGGCTGCTGTGTACCACCCTCTTCCTGTTCGGGTGAGTGGCCGCCCCTCCGCCGCTGCAGAGGCGCTCACGCCCAGCCTCCGCTCCGGGGCTGCAGGTACGTCCTGGGCTGCTGCTTCCTGGCATTCTGCATAAGGAGCCTAATGGACGTGAAGCACTCGTGTCCCGTGTGTCAGCGCGAGCTCTTCTACTACCACCGCCTGTGAGCCCCCAAGAAATAAATGCCAGGGGTGCCACCTGGGCACACCCGTGTCTATGTCCTTACCTTCTGCTCTGTCAGCCCAGGAGATTGG